GGTGGGGTGGGGTGGTGAGGAGCTCAGAAAATGTTTTCCTGAATTAGAGAACTGAAGGAATCAAGGCTCCGCTGAGCTCACTAAGCGCTGGAGCCTGCTGTAAGTGGTCAAGTCGGGTGATACCCAGCAGACAAGTAATTTGTGTGCAGACCGGAGTAGATTACGGAGGACCCAAGGGTCAGGCTAAGGATCCTGAACACCATCCACGATAGAGTGGAGACGTGCGCTTCGGAGCCTGAACTATGCAGCAAGCAGTGTGTTTACTCAAATACTATACAGTTGGAAAATCTTAATTCTCGATTTACATTGCCAAAAAAAAAAAAAAAAAATCTCCATAATACTCCCCCATTTGTAAATAAGCAAATCCGAACTAACCCTATTCCTTGGGACCAGAAGACCCAGTTTCTACCGCGGATAGATAGCATCCGCCTTATGCTAAAAGCTCTTTTTTCTGCGGTGGTGGGGGGCGGCGGGGAGTGTTTGGAAAGAACGGTTGCAAAAACAAAACAAAACCCCCAAAACCACTCACCCAATCTCAACCACCCCAACTGATGAATTTCGAAGAAAGTGCTTTTTAAAAAAGAAAAAACTAGAAGACCACAGACCTCCCACAGAAAGCTAAACCCATGAGAGTGGCATTCAAAAACTACCCATTTTCTGGAACATCTTTTGTAGCTAAATCCCAGCCATCCTAGCCCCGGAACACTCCCGCCCTCCGTCCCCGCACCCCCACCCCCGCCGCCACACGCGCTCGCAGGCTGACGGAGGTTGGCGGTGGGGCGGCCGCTCAGGTGAGGGGCCACCCAGTCCCTCGAGGCGCCGGCGGCTGGAGCCCATTCGCTGCCGTCGCAGCAGCAGGGCAAGAGGGGGTTGGCCAGGAGGGGAGGAGGCGGAGGACGCCCGCAGGGAGTGCGGGGGAGGGGGACGGGAGGACGCTAAGGAGAGCCGGGAGGGGCAAAAGCACGGCGCGGGGAGGGGGAGCGGAGAGGGCGGGAGCGGCGGGGGCGCGCGCCGGCGCGGGGCCAGCCTCGCTTCGCCAGGGTCGCTGGCGGACGCGCGCCGCAGTCCGAGCCTCAGACGCGCGGGCGCGGGGGACGGCGCAGGGGCCGCCTGGCTGGAGCAGCCAGAGGGGATAGCTTCGTCGAGAACGGAGGACACCGGCGGTCCAGGGTCCTGGGCAGTCGCGCCAGAGCTGAGCGGAGGGCGCGGCGCGAGAACGTAAGTAGCTCCTTGCGCGTCTGGCGGTGACACATTGTCCTGTGTTACTTTTTTTCTTTTTCAGGAATCTTTGTGACATTCTCTCTCAGCATTCTTTATCCCCTGTTTGCTGAAGACTTCGACAAAAGCTGGTCTTAGCTGTTGGCATTCTCCTGAGAAAAGGATAGCTTCAGAAATCAGAAAAACATTTGGGAGGTGTCTAGCCCAGTGGACCTTCTGAAGGTGAGAGTGAATTAGTTCTCTCTTTGTCTTTATGTTAACGTTTCTCCCATTTTTTAACCCACAGAGCAATGCTAAGAAGACGTTTGGTTTAAAGAATTAAAAGGAAGAACAACTTAAGAGCTTCTTCAAAGGTAAGAGTTTGTCTTCTCAAAACATTTGAATTAAAGCCAAAGCCCTGTCCTGACTCTGCTGCAGGTGGACTGGCCTCCTTGATGCCCCATGAGCAAGCCAGGATGCTCCCACCACAGGGTCTTTCACCGAGGCTCCCTCTGTCTGGAACACTCTTCCTGCACATATCCCCATAGCTCGCTGCTTCTTCTTTAGGTCTTTGCTCAGATATCATTTTCTGGTGAGTTATTTCCTGAACCTGTGGCAAGAAAGATAATTATTATTCCTACTCTATCCTTTTTCAGTTTCCCGCATGAAAATTACTTAAACGTTGCACACAACGTTTCACAAAATCTTTTGTGAAAGAAGAAAAGGAAATTCAGTGTGTGAGTCTCAGCAGGAGTTAAGCTAATGCAGCTTAAAATAATGCCGAAAAAGAAGCGCTTATCTGCGGGCAGAGTGCCCCTGATTCTCTTCCTGTGCCAGATGATTAGTGCACTGGAAGTACCTCTTGATCGTAAGTATTAACGTTTTAAAGCTGTTAGGCCCCCACTTACCTGCTGATATTGATGGGGAAAAAGCAAAACTTCTTGAAGACTGTAAGTGTCCTTCTATAAATTACTAGGCAGTGTTTTTTTACATTTTTTTTTTTCTACAATTAAGTGGTACAGCCTCCAACCATCACCCAACAGTCTCCAAAAGATTACATTATTGACCCTCGGGAGAATATTGTAATCCAGTGTGAAGCCAAAGGGAAACCGCCCCCAAGGTGAGTGTGCATTCTGCTTTGTTATAGTACTGTTAATACACTTAACACTTCGTGTGTTGGGCAGCTTTTCCTGGACCCGTAATGGGACTCATTTTGACATCGATAAAGACCCTCTGGTCACCATGAAGCCTGGCACAGGAACGCTCATAATTAACATCATGAGCGAAGGGAAAGCTGAGACCTATGAAGGAGTCTATCAGTGTACAGCAAGGAACGAACGCGGAGCTGCAGTTTCTAATAACATTGTTGTCCGCCCATCCAGTAAGTGGAAACTTGTCAACCAACATGACCCTAATAACTGAGAAGTTATTTTTTTATTTAATAGGATCACCATTGTGGACCAAAGAAAAACTTGAACCAATCACACTTCAAAGTGGTCAGTCTTTAGTACTTCCCTGCAGACCCCCAATTGGATTACCACCACCTATAATATTTTGGATGGATAATTGTAAGTTTTGATAATATGAACTTTCTTTCTTTAATAATCTTGATATCTCTCTGCCTTTCTCCAGCCTTTCAAAGACTTCCACAAAGTGAGAGAGTTTCTCAAGGTTTGAATGGGGACCTTTATTTTTCCAATGTCCTCCCAGAGGACACCCGCGAAGACTATATCTGTTATGCTAGATTTAATCATACTCAAACCATACAGCAGAAGCAACCTATTTCTGTGAAGGTGATTTCAGGTAAGAGTTCAGCTTCCCAAATCTCCCCTTCAGTTGTAATGCATACTGATTTTCTTGTTTGCAGCTAAATCAAGTAGAGAGAGGCCACCAACATTTTTAACTCCAGAAGGCAATGCAAGTAACAAAGAGGAATTAAGAGGAAATGTGCTTTCACTGGAGTGCATTGCAGAAGGACTGTGAGTTAACACTTTCTGTCCTGAAGTACATTTTTGTAACATCATTATTTATTTATCCTATCAGGCCTACCCCAATTATTTACTGGGCAAAGGAAGATGGAATGCTACCCAAAAACAGGACAGTTTATAAGAACTTTGAGAAAACCTTGCAGATCATTCATGTTTCAGAAGCAGACTCTGGAAATTACCAATGTATAGCAAAAAACGCATTAGGAGCCATCCACCATACCATTTCTGTTAGAGTTAAAGGTATATTGTTTAAAATCCATTCTTCTTGCCTTGATTTTTGGTCTTTTTTCTTCCTCCTATAAAGCGGCTCCATACTGGATCACAGCCCCTCAAAATCTTGTGCTGTCCCCAGGAGAGGATGGGACCTTGATCTGCAGAGCTAATGGCAACCCCAAACCCAGAATTAGCTGGTTAACAAATGGAGTCCCAATAGAAAGTAAGTTGCCTTGAGTGGTTCTAATTGCAGTAAATAAATACTTTCTATTTTTACATCCAAACAGTTGCCCCTGATGACCCCAGCAGAAAAATAGATGGCGATACCATTATTTTTTCAAATGTTCAAGAAAGATCAAGTGCAGTCTATCAGTGCAATGCCTCTAATGAATATGGATATTTACTGGCAAACGCATTTGTAAATGTGCTGGGTAAGCTCTCATTTTATTAAAGACATGGCAAAATATTTACTTTACCTTTTAAAAATATTTGTAGCTGAGCCACCACGAATCCTCACACCTGCAAACACACTCTACCAGGTCATTGCAAACAGGCCTGCTTTACTAGACTGTGCCTTCTTTGGGTCTCCTCTCCCAACCATCGAGTGGTAAGTAGCAGCTCTGTGTGTTTTTCAATACTTTATTCTCATTGTGATAATTTCTGTAATGAAGGTTTAAAGGAGCTAAAGGAAGTGCTCTTCATGAAGATATTTATGTTTTACATGAAAATGGAACTTTGGAAATTCCTGTGGCCCAAAAGGACAGTACAGGAACTTATACGTGTGTTGCAAGGAATAAATTAGGGATGGCGAAGAATGAAGTTCACTTAGAAATCAAAGGTAAGGCAGAGGTAATGTGTTTAATTTTTAAAGCCAAATGGATAACGATGACTCTACATTTCAGATCCTACATGGATCGTTAAACAGCCCGAATATGCAGTTGTGCAAAGAGGGAGCATGGTGTCCTTTGAATGCAAAGTGAAACATGATCACACCTTATCCCTCACTGTCCTGTGGCTGAAGGACAACAGGGAACTGCCCAGTGATGAAAGGTATTTGAAGACGATTTCTTTACTTTCTCTTCTTTCAGCTGCTCTGAATGCATTCTATCCACAGGTTCACTGTTGACAAGGATCATCTAGTGGTAGCTGATGTCAGTGACGATGACAGCGGGACCTACACGTGTGTGGCCAACACCACTCTGGACAGCGTCTCCGCCAGCGCTGTGCTTAGCGTTGTTGGTAAGAACGAAAACAAAAATAGCACAACTGGCATTAAAATCCTTTATATTAATGTCCTTTCTAGCTCCTACTCCAACTCCAGCTCCCGTTTACGGTAAACTAATATGAGTCTTCTTTCTCTGTTTTGTGACCATGATGTGTGTATGTTTGGTCTACAGATGTCCCAAATCCTCCCTTTGACTTAGAACTGACAGATCAACTTGACAAAAGTGTTCAGCTGTCATGGACCCCAGGCGATGACAACAATAGCCCCATTACAAGTATGTGGTATTATTTGCTCTATTTCCGATCATCTTGGGTTTGGTGTGTGTGTGTCGTGACCAGAATTCATCATCGAATATGAAGATGCAATGCACAAGCCAGGGCTGTGGCACCACCAAACTGAAGTTTCTGGAACACAGACCACAGCCCAGCTGAAGCTGTCTCCTTACGTGAACTACTCCTTCCGCGTGATGGCAGTGAACAGCATTGGGAAGAGCTTGCCCAGCGAGGCGTCTGAGCAGTATTTGACGAAAGCCTCAGGTAAAGCGGGAAAGCGGGACTTCTAGGGTACGAGCTTACACATGTGTGGCTGCTTAACTTCCAGAACCAGATAAAAACCCCACAGCTGTGGAAGGACTGGGATCAGAGCCTGATAATTTGGTGATTACGTGGAAGGTGAGCTATGATGCCTTCAAATTTATTCGCTATATAAGCTCTGGTTATTTGGCTTTCCTTGTAGCCCTTGAATGGTTTCGAATCTAATGGGCCAGGCCTTCAGTACAAAGTTAGCTGGCGCCAGAAAGATGGTGATGATGAATGGACATCTGTGGTTGTGGCAAATGTATCCAAATATATTGTCTCAGGCACGCCAACCTTTGTTCCATACCTGATCAAAGTTCAGGCCCTGAATGACATGGGGTTTGCCCCCGAGCCAGCTGTAGTCATGGGACATTCTGGAGAAGACCGTAAGTGATGCCATTTCCTACTTTTCCCCAGCATACTTCTACCACTTCCCTGTCCTTTTCCTAGTCCCAATGGTGGCTCCTGGGAACGTGCGTGTGAATGTGGTGAACAGTACCTTAGCCGAGGTGCACTGGGACCCAGTACCTCTGAAAAGCATCCGAGGACACCTACAAGGCTATCGGGCAAGTGAAAGGGGACCTTTTGTGGCTTTATTTGCATTCCTGACTTTCGTTCTTGCTGTTTCAGATTTACTATTGGAAGACCCAGAGTTCATCTAAAAGAAACAGACGTCACATTGAGAAAAAGATCCTCACCTTCCAAGGCAGCAAGACTCATGGCATGTTGCCGGGGCTAGAGCCCTTTAGCCACTACACACTGAATGTCCGAGTGGTCAATGGGAAAGGGGAGGGCCCAGCCAGCCCTGACAGAGTCTTTAATACTCCAGAAGGAGGTATGGAATGGACGTGTCTCTAAGATCTCAGGTCTTTGTGTTGACTGTAAGTTCTCACTGTAAGTCCCCAGTGCTCCCTCGTCTTTGAAGATTGTGAATCCAACACTGGACTCTCTCACTTTGGAATGGGATCCACCGAGCCACCCGAATGGCATTTTGACAGAGTACACCTTAAAGTATCAGCCAAGTAAGCTGTTGGGAGGAAGAGAAGGGGAAATAGAATGCACTTGTTCATTATTTCTTATTGACAGTTAACAGCACACATGAATTAGGCCCTCTGGTAGATTTGAAAATTCCTGCCAACAAGACACGGTGGACTTTAAAAAATTTAAATTTCAGCACTCGATATAAGTTTTATTTCTATGCACAAACATCAGCAGGATCAGGAAGTCAAATTACAGAGGAAGCAGTAACAACTGTGGATGAAGGTAAGATGGGTATGTATAAAATCCATATAATTTAGTGTCCTATTTCTGTTTCCCTTCATTAAAGCTGGTATTCTTCCACCTGATGTAGGTGCAGGCAAAGGTAAAATAATTCATCTGCATGACTTTATACATTTGTTTGTTTTATTTTTCTATTGTATGTTTAGTTCAAGCAGTAAATCCCAGGATCAGCAATCTTACTGCTGCAGCTGCTGAGACCTATGCCAATATCAGTTGGGAATATGAGGGACCAGAGCATGTGAACTTTTATGTTGAATATGGTGTAGCAGGCAGTAAGAAACAATTTCATTACCCGATTTTTAATTCAAATGTGTTGTTTTTGCAAAATTTCCATAGGCAAAGAAGAATGGAGAAAAGAAATTGTAAATGGTTCTCGGAGCTTCTTTGGGTTAAAGGGTCTAATGCCAGGAACAGCATACAAAGTTCGAGTTGGTGCTGTGGGGGACTCTGGTTTTGTGAGTTCAGAGGATGTGTTTGAGACAGGCCCAGGTGAGGCTCACACCACACCTGTTCTGGCTCCCATTGCCACCAACACCATTGATTTGTTTTCCAGCGATGGCAAGCCGGCAGGTGGATATTGCAACTCAGGGCTGGTTCATTGGTCTGATGTGTGCTGTTGCTCTCCTTATCTTAATTTTGCTGATTGTTTGCTTCATCAGAAGAAACAAGGGTGGTAAATATCCAGGTAAGAAAGAAAGATTAAAATTGCTTTATAATACAGATAATAATACCATTTTGGCATTTTTTAGTTAAAGAAAAGGAAGATGCCCATGCTGACCCTGAAATCCAGCCTATGAAGGAAGATGATGGGACATTTGGAGAATACAGGTGAGCCCCTGCTTCTCTGCTCTTCATCTTCTATCTTGACAAAAATGTTTTCTCTTTCTTCCAGTGATGCAGAAGACCACAAGCCTTTGAAAAAAGGAAGTCGAACTCCTTCAGACAGGACTGTGAAAAAAGAAGATAGTGACGACAGCCTAGTTGACTATGGAGAAGGGGTTAATGGCCAGTTCAATGAGGATGGCTCCTTTATTGGACAATACAGTGGTAAGAAAGAGAAAGAGCCGGCTGAAGGAAACGAAAGCTCAGAGGCACCTTCTCCTGTCAACGCCATGAATTCCTTTGTTTAATTTTTAAGCTCTTTGCCAATATTCCATTTCTCTAGAATGTTTATCCTAAGCACTTGTTTGTCAGCCCTCTCATACTATGAACATATGGGTAGAGAGTATATTTTCTGCTGTATGTTAGTATTATGAGAATAGTTACAGCAAAAACATAACTCAGTCAAATGATATGTTAATATGAACTGGAATGCAAAGTGCATACTTTTTCATTCAAAATGGGTATTCTTGATTTCCTCAGAACTGATAAAAAATAATGCAACATCACCAACAGATCCTGTTATTTCCTCTGCAGGATACAGTTCAATATGATGCATGAAAAATGCTCCACATTTAAAGGACATACCCGTGTATGTTATGAAAACATGGTTTGATACTTTGTTTATACTACCCTCAGCTGAACCCCTATATATGAATTCCGTTTTCATTGTCAAGAATGTTACTGTAGTATTCTCTAGAACTTCAATGTCTTTGTGGACATTGTTGTGAAATTGGTGACTATGTATAGCTGTCGTTAGTCTTTTTGGGAGACTGTTAGGAACAGTTTGTACAGTATATACTTGCTAAATGAGTTCATTATGACAGTCACATTGCTGATGCTTACTGAGAACTATTACCTACTCTTGGCTCCTGTTACTCCGTAGGCTTCTTAATCTTCCAGGCATTACAGCAGCACAGTGTTCTACTTTTTACATCATTTCTATGTTCGGTTGTTTTTAGGCATAAACAATGTGTATTGCAGTGCATTTCGGCATTTGTGCCATACTGAAAGAATCAAAAACAAATCATCCAAATTAAATTTCAAACATTATTTCAGAGAACACAGGGCAAGACACATACAGTGCCTTCAGATATTAAGCATTCCACAACATCGTGCATTCTGTATCAGCTGGTCCAGTCCATTCTGGGTCCTAGATTACTGTCATTGTCTAAAAGTAACTTTTAAAAAGCAGAGTTCATGAAAACTGCAATGCTGGGAAAAGAAGGAAACATGAAAATAAAAATAAGACAGTTTATTAGAAATAGCATTTCCTCATAAGCATAAAAAGAAAATCTTTGTTGCCAACTGAAGCACATGATGATTTTGTGGTCCTTTATGGTTTCTATTACATTCAGTAAGAAAGATGTCAACATGCTAGAAAATTAATTTTAAAACTAAGTTATTCCAACACTAAAAGCATACAACAGCATGCCAACAGTAATATATTATTCTCCAAGACTTTACCTATGTAAGTGTTCAAAACTCTGCAGCATTAAACAACGTGTATGCAAATTGTTATGGATACATTTCAGAATCTAAGAAATCAGGCAAGTGCTTAAAAGGCCAACGGTCCAAGGGATTACATCTGCAGTTTAAAAAGTAAATATATATTCTATCGTATTCATAAACAATATCTATCAAATGGGTTACCTCCAAATATGAAAATCTATAACAACCTATGGTTGAAGGAATGCTCAGTTTCATTTGCCAATAAATTGGTTTCTCATAACTTGCATCAAGTTTAATTTTAAGTAAAGCTTTTTATATGTAGATATTTTGTTGAATTTGTAAATACACTTAAAATGTAGATGCTATATGCTTATAGGTGTTACATACAAATAAACATGCAATGTTTATGTTGTACTGTATAAGAGGTAAGCTAATTAATGCAGTGAATGGGATTGGAAAGCATCTACTTAAATATCTATTGGGTTCCCCCCTCCCCCCACCTTTTTTGCTGTGAAACTGAAATAGTGAACTTTTCTACGTATTGACAGCAGATTTTTCGATGAAATCTTCAGAGCTTTGCCTATGGGGCACAGTAGGCCTAGTAACCTGGCATGTTTGATATATGTAGGTAAAGCATAATTTAAAGTAATCCCAGGTAAAGATGGCCCTAAATACTTTCATGTCTCTATATTCATTTTTCACAGATCCACCTGTCTCTTGAAAATATAAAAAGACAAAACAGGTTTGCCTTGGCATCAGAGAGCACAAAGATTAAAAGTTACTTTAAATTTGCCAATATTTTGGGAGAACAATAAAACTACATTTTTTCCTCTTCCATACTGGTAGATGCGAAATTTATCTGTGCATGAAAGGGTCACTTCTGTAATAGTGCAACAGATTTGGTATTAAAAATTAAATGTGGTTTTAAAAGTTCCTCTCTCTTTTGTAATTTATGTTCCCAATTGAGTGTGAATGTCCAAGTAATGGTGTATGTAATGGTACAGGCAAATGTGACTGGATTTCCCTCAAAAAAGTAACTATTAAACAGTCTTGATCTCTTTGTGACTTTTAACTTTTTCAAACATATATTGC